AAGACCAGACCCAAAGGGCGGGAGTCGAGCCCAAAACCAAGGACGGAAAGAGCATCTCACTTACCGCTCTCCACCTTAAATTTCTCATGCCGCCCCTTCAGGCCATCGATCTCGGATTGCTGATCAGCAAGGAACTTTTCAAGTTTGTTCTGGACAGACTTGGGCAGCTTGTTCAGCTCCGTGCGCTCCAGGACTTGCTGCAACACCGCCGCCATGTCGGTGGGGCCAGGGACCCCAGTGGCAGCGGCCGACGGGGTAGAAGCGGAGAAGAAAGGCGAAGACCAGCAGGACCCAGACGCCTGGGCCGCCGCCTCTATCACCTCGCTCGGTGGCTCGCGCGCGCCCGCCCGCCGGAGACTCCCGCGGCGGGACCCTGGGAAATCGAGTCCACCCTCAGCGGCAGCGTTTCAGCAACAGCACCTCACCGCCCGCGACCGAAGTGCGCGCGCAGCCGTTGGAAGCTACGAACCCTGGGAACCCGAGCTCAGAGGCTATCCCTGATCCTCTTGCGCACCCAATTTTCCGGCTTCCAGCTCCACCCACTTCAGGCCTTGTAGGGCTCTGGGAAATGTAGTGTTTTTCTCATTCTTTTCCGGGAGCCCAATGCTGCACCGCCCTCTCAGCTTCCGTTTTTCTCCCCGCTCCCCTGGCTCTCCTATCTCGGCCCCGTAACCGCTGTCCGCACGGTGGCGCCACATACGTACTCGTCACCCCTTGGCCCTCCCTGAAGAGCTGGTGACCTTACCGTCAAAGCCCCGGGATGCCATGGATCGTCCTCGTTGGCGGCTTCTGGACACTGAGCCACTAGAGGGCATCGGTCCCGGTAGGGCCGGACGGCAGGCTCCGGGATACCGCCACGCTCTCTATGGCGCCCAGAAGGGGGCGGGGTGGCGACCGCAGTCGCTTTGGCTGAGGCTCTGCGGGGAAGGGAGGGGGGGCTTTTACGTCATCAATCTGCGCCACCTGACTCCCAAGTCCCTGGCTTTGGAGTGGGAAGTGAGGTGTGGGAAGTAGGTCGCTTTCTGATGAATTCAGTGGCAGTGAATTGAGACCGGAGGGAATCTGGCCCCTAGAGGCTGGTACTTGGGCCCGAAACCCCCATCTCCGGCGGAGAGACCGTCCGAGGTAATTGTCTGCCACGAGTGCACATTCTGAAAACAGGTAAGTCAGCCTAAGTGTAGTGTGTGTGTGTGTAAATGCTGTATCTTTTCTTCTTGTGATATAGGAGATTTTAGTTCCTAAAAATGGGAAGAACCTACATTGTAGAAGAGACTGTTGGCCAGTATCTTTCAAACATAAATCTCCAAGGAAAGGCTTTTGTCTCTGGCCTTTTAATAGGACAGGTATGTATCTTTTACTCTGCATTTATAACTAAACTCTAACAAGCTTTTTAATTTGTTGTTGAAGTGTTCGTCACAAAAGGATTATGTGATTCTTGCCACTAGAACGCCACCCAAAGAGGAGCAAAGTGAGAACCTCAAACATCCCAAAGCTAAGTTGGATAACTTGGATGAAGAATGGGCCACAGAACATGCCTGCCAGGTTATCTTATTTTTTTGTTTATATGTTTAAGTTTTGTTAGCTAATAATATATTTCTATTTTTAGGTATCCAGAATGCTACCAGGGGGACTTTTAGTTCTTGGAGTATTTATTATTACTACTTTAGAACTGGCAAATGATTTTCAAAATGCCCTGCGTAGAGTAAGTTTGATATATCGAAAATTCTTAATGAAATTCAATTAGTGTGTATTTTTCTCTCTTTCAGCTAATGTTTGCTGTGGAAAAGTCTATAAATAGAAAGAGATTGTGGAATTTCACAGAGGAGGAAGTCTCAGAACGAGTGACACTTCACATTTGTGCTTCTACAAAAAAGTATCTTTTGTTCAGTTTATGGTTTAAAAGTATTTTTGGTTATTTCTGTCCTTAATTAGTGAAGAATATTTTGTCGAACTTATGATATCCATGATCCAAAGGTAAGAAATTTACTCTTTAAAGATTTTTCTGTCATAGTTATTTTTCTCCCTTCTCCACTGCTAGAGTTCAGCAAGACCAGCAGATTGGAAGTATCAAAGTGGATTATCATCCTCATGGCTTTCTTTAGAGTGTACAGTTCACATTAATATTCACATCCCACTTTCTGCTACTTCTGTCAGCTATACTCTGGAGAAAAATACAAAGGTACCAGGGTAAAATGAATTTTCTTCAGTGATCTGAAAGATTTCCATGTTGTGTTTCTGTTAAGAATGGACTTACACGCTGGGCCAAGGAAATAGAAAATGGTGTTTATTTGATTAATGGACAAGTTAAAGATGAAGATTGTGACCTATTAGAAGGACAGGTAAGTTAAGAGAAAATCATCTTATTAAATTGAGTTTGGCTTTTTAACTTTTGTGTTTTTTCAGAAAAAATCTTCTAGAGGAAATACTCAAGCAACTAGTCATTCTTTTGATGTCAGAGTGCTAACGCAGTTGGTAAATATTTTAAAATAACACTTAAAATATTTTTATTAGAACTTAAACAGATTTTGTCTTTCAGCTCCTGAATTCAGACCACAGATCCACAGCCACAGTCCAGATATGTAGCGGTTCTGTAAACCTTAAGGGTGCTGTGAAATGCAGAGCTTATATCCACAGCAGTAAACCCAAAGTTAAAGATGCTGTGCAGGTACAAAAAGGAATAACGAGCATATGGAACCATTACTGTGTTTTTTGTGTGTTTTTCCCTGTAGGCAGTAAAGAGGGATATATTGAACACAGTTGCTGATCGTTGTGAAATGCTATTTGAGGATCTGCTTTTGAATGAAATTCCAGAAAAAAAAGTTATGAGTATAAAATAAGTACTTTTTTGCGTACTAAATATTGATAATATTTCTTTTCCTTTTAGATTCTGAAAAAGAGTTCCACGTCCTCCCTTATCGAGTCTTTGTTCCCCTTCCTGGATCCACTGTAATGTTGTGTGATTATAAATTTGACGATGAGTCAGCTGAAGAAATCAGGGACCATTTTATGGAGATGTTGGATCACACAATTCAAATAGAAGATTTGGAAATTGCAGAGGAAACAAACACAGGTCATTATATGATGCTATTTAAGAACCTGGTTATGTGGAATTTATTATTATTATACCCTTTCAGCTTGTATGAGTTCTTCTATGAATAGTCAAGCTTCATTGGACAACACAGATGATGAACAACCAAAACAACCAATTAAAACTACAATGTTATTGAAAATTCAGCAAAACATAGGTATTTAATTTTACTTCTTTTATAACACTGAATTTCATTTGTTCTGTGTTTGTTTTACTTTTAGGTGTGATTGCAGCATTTACAGTTGCAGTCCTTGCTGCGGGTATCTCCTTTCATTACTTCAGTGATTAGGGTGAGGCACAAAGAGTTTCTTGATCATCCAGATCCTGATGGAAAATTATTTCACTACCTCCTAGGAAACCTTAAAGTCTCATCTCAATATGACATCAAGTTCAAGCTCAAGACCCAGAATCTCATGATCTAAACCAGTTTCAGTAACATATGAGGCACCTTTACTACAGTTTCCCTCAATCCGAAGATGTGTGAAACTAAAGACAAGTTTTCTTTCCCATATTCACCCAGCCTACGATGGTGAGTCAGGCAATATACACTCTTGTTTAAAAAAGAGGAAAAATGAGAGGTACATAGCAGTGAATGGTTCATAGCAATTCTGAACTCCAATTGGGCACGTCTAATTCCTTATGATTCTGGGAGCACAGAATGTATGTCAATTAGGGCCTAATTCTACCTGAGAGTGGTTCTCAACTCTTGGCTCTTCCCTGTAAGATCTTGACTTTGCTCTGAGTCATTCTTTTCCATGACTTTTCCATTAGAAAATCCATACTCATCTCTTCAAGACAGGCCTGTCTCTAATTTGAACTCAGAGGATGTTGAGGAACAGCACCCTTAACTACCTTAGATACTCATTATCGAGCAAAGTAATCTACAAAATGTGCTCATAAGATTCTTAGAAGTCTTTTTGTCTAGCTAAGAGGTCTATGAGGCACTGGCTTAAATATTTCTGAAACCTTAAAGGATATTACAGATGCACCGTTGATCCTAAATTATCCTAATTCTATGGTTTACTAACAATTCTTGATTTGATCTTTGCCATAAGGTGATTTCTTCCTTGAGAACCTCTTGCTGGCTGGAAAAGATGTTCTACACACTTTAAATATTCTATAAATTTTGCTCCAAAACTGAACAGTTTCTTAGTTTATTTCTCTCTTCTCCTGTTTGATGATAGGCAGCTAGAAGTAGTCAGGTGGCATTTTCCATGTTTGCCTGGAAGTCTCCTTGGATAGATTCACAAATTTATTAGGTTATGTTTTCCCTTTAGCAATTGCCATGAGCTTATTAGTTCTACCTTTCACGTTACTGCAAATGAAAGTGTTGCCTTTCTGTTTTCTCATTGATCTTCTAGCCACCACTGTCTGTATTTCCTGTTTAATTCCAAAGTTGAGGCTACGTAAGTTTTGGGTTTGACCAAGTGGCACCCTATTTCTAGATACCAGTTTCTATTGCAGTTATCTTTTGCTCCACAACAAACAACCTCAAAACTTAGTGGCTTAAAGCAACCATTTTGTTAACTCATGACTCTTTGTATAGAAGGAACTTAGCTGACTCAGTTGGGTGGCCCTGCTCCACGTGATGCTGTGTGGGGTATTCAATTATCTAAAGGCTGTGATATCCAAGACAGTTCATCCACATGGTTGACAGTTTATCTGGTTTTCCTTCACGTGACTTTTCCAAAGAGTTTGGCTTCCCACAGCATGGTGATTGAATTCCAAAAGGGAGTGTTCCAAGATTCAGTGTTCAGAGATGAAAGATGTGGAAACTGTTCATCCTCTCAAGGCCTGGTCTTCTCAGAAGTTCCAGAATGTCACTCTTTGCATTCTACTGGTCAAAGCAAACACAGATCCAGTCCAGTTTCCACAGGAGAGGAAAAAGAAGCCCATATCTCATTGGGGAAGTGGCATATGCTTGTAGAGAGAGAAAGAATTGATGGCAGTCATTACTGGAGATTTGTAACTACACATTTTTAGTATATGTCAAAAAAAGAAGATTGAAAATATAATCATACCTCAGAGATATTGTGGGCTGGGTCCCAGACAACCAAAACTAAGCTAATATCATAATCAAGTCACAATTTTTTTTTGTTTTCCCAGTGCATATAAAATTATTTTTATACTGTAGTCTAGTAAGTGCACAATAGCAGTATGTCTAAATAACAATGTATATACCTTAATTTAAAAATACTTTGCTGCTAAAAATAAAAGTGGCAATCCTCTGACCTTTCAGCCATAATCTTTTTGACCTTCAGTCATAATCTTCATAACCTTCAGTCATAATCTTTTTGATGGTGGAAGGTTTTTGTCTTGATGTTGATGGCTGTTGACTGATTAGGGTGGTGGTTGCTGAAGGTTGGGGTGGCCATGGCAATTTCTTGAAAGACAATGACATTTGCCACATCAATTGACTCTTCTTTTCATGAAAGATTTTTCTGTAGCAGGTGATGCCATTTGATAGCATTTTACCCACAGTAAAACTTTCAGAATTGGAGTCAGTCCCCTCAAACCCTATGGCTTCTTTTTCAACTAAGTTTGTGTGACATTCTGAATCCTTTGTTGTCATTTCAACAGTGTTCACAGCATCTTTGCCAGGAGTAGGTTCTATCTCCAGAAGCCACTTTATTTGCTCATCCTTAAGAAACAACTCCTCATTCATTCAAGTTTTATCATGATATCGCACCAATTTAGTCACATCTTTAGGCTCCACTTCTAATTCTAGTTCTTTTGCTAATTCTATCACATCTGTAATTACTTCTTCCACTGAAGTCTTGAGCCCCCTCAGTCATTCATGAGGGTTGGAATAAAATTCTTCCAAACTCCTGTTAATGTTGATATTTTCACCTGCTTCCATGAGTCACAAATGTTCTTAATGACATGTAGAATGATTAAGCTTTTCCAAAGTATTTTCAATTTAGTTTGTCCAGATCCATCAGAGGAATCACTATCTTTGGCAGCTATCACCTTACAAAATGTATTTCTTAAATAATAAAAGTTGAAAGTCAGAACTACTTCTTGATCCATGGTCTGAAGAATAGATGTTGTATTTGTAGGTATGAAACAAACGTTAATCTCTGCATATCTCCATAAGAGCTCTTGGAATAATATTTTGAAAGGAATCGTTTTCTGAGCATTAAGTTTCAACAGTGGGCTTAAAATATTCAGTAAAACATGAGGAAAGTAGACGTGCTGTCATCCAAGCTTTACTTTTCATTGGTAGAGCATGGACAAAGTAGATTTTGCATAATCCTTAAGCGCCCTAGGATTTTTGGAATGGCAAAGGAGCTTTGGCTTCAACTTAAAGTCACCAGGTGCATTGGCCCCTAAAACAAGAGTCCGTCTGTCCTTTGAAGCTTTGAAGTCAGGCATTGACTTCTCCTCTCTAGCTATGAAAGTAGATGGGATCTTCTTCCAATAGAAGACTGTTTAATCTACATTGAAAATCTATTGTTTAGCCACCTTCATTGGTTATCTTACATAGATCTTCTGGATAACTTGCTGCAGCTTCTACATCAGTACTTGCTGTTTCACCTTGTACTTTTATGTTATTGAGATAGCTTCTCTCCTTAAACCCCATGAACCAACCTCTGCTAGCTTCAGACTTCTTCTGCTTCCTCACCTCTCTTAGTCTTCACAGAATTGAAGAGAGTTAGGGCCTTGCTCTGGACTAGGCTTTGTCTTAAGGGAATGTTGTGGCTGGTTTGATCTATCTAAACCACTCAGACTTTCTCCATATAAGCAATAAGGCTATTTCACTTATTCATATGTTCACTGGAGTAGCACTTTTAATTTCTTTCAAGAACTTTTCCTTTGCACTCACAACTTGGCTGTTTGTTGCAAGAGGCTTAGCTTTCAGCCCGTCTTGTCTTTCGACATGCCTTCCTCATTTAGCTTAATCATTTCTAGCTTTTGGTTTAAAGTGAGAGACATATACCTCTTTCTTTCACTTGGACACTTACAGGCCATTGTAGGGTTATCAACTGGCCTAATAATAATAATATTGTGTTTCAGAGAATAGGGATAGGGAGAAAGACAGGGAAATGACTGATTGGTTGAGTAATCAGAACACACACAATTTTATCAATTAAGTTTGCCATCTTATATGGGCATGGTTCATGGAACCCCAAAACAATTATAATAGTGACATCAAAGTCACTGATTACAGATCACTGTAACAGATATAATAAGGCTGGGCATGGTGGCTCATTCCTATAATCCGAGCACTTTGGCGAGTAAATCACTTGAGCCTGGGAGTTCAAGACCACTCTAGGCAACGTGATGAAATCTTGTCTCTACAAAAAGAAAAACAACAACACCAAACAAAAATTAACTGGTTGTGGTTGGCACATGCCTGTAGTCCCAGCTACTTGGGAGACTGAGGTGGGAAGACCACCTAAGCCTGGGAGGCCGAGGCTGCAGTGAGCCATGATTGTGCAACTGCATTCCAGCCTGAGTGCACACACTGAGCCTGGGTGACACACTGAGACTCTGTCTCAAGAAAAAAAAAAGACAATGAAAATGAAGAAGTTTGAAATATTACAAGAGTTACCAATATGTGATACATAGACAGAAAATGAGCATATACTGTTGGAAAAATTACGATAGACTTGCTTGATGCAGGGTTGTAAAAACTTTCTACTTGTAAAAAATGAGGTATATGTGAAATGCAATAAAGCCAACTACAATAAAATAAGATATGCATGTTTAGGAGAAAGAACAGACAAAAGAGTTCCCTAAAGAAATAGTTACTACAAAAAAAAATCCACATATGACCCTTAATCGCAGTCTGTCTTTTACTACAGTGCCTCTGTCTTCCTCTTTTTCACTGTGACAATTCTGGGGACAAATAAAATGTCTTTTCTTTTACCTACCCCTACAATCCTCAATAGTCAATAGGTTCATGACTATATCACCAACATAGCTAGGAATAATCAAGCCCTATTATAATATAATGTCATTATGTTTGCTGACTCTTACCTAAAAGATTTGTCTAAATATAAATTAACCAATGCATAATAAATACCTGGTAAGTTGTTCTTGATTTCTGATTTTAACCTAATAAATAATTATGTTGGAAATATCAAGTCTGTTAATGAATATTAATCAAAGGTGGTCAATGAGGTCTCATAAAATTTATAACATTTTATTAAAAGGTAAATTAATATGTTAATAGGTATTGATTTGTTAGTTGTTAAGAACAAAGGATGAAAGTAGAGTTAGAAGTTACAGTTGTTTGTTTTTGCCATTTTGAAAGTGTTTCAGTTTCATTATTTCATTGGATTTTTATAACAGTTTTGTATTGTATGTAGGGAAAAGATTTGTTAGATTCAAATTGTATTAATATAATAGAAATAGACTTTGATTATTATTCATAAGGACACATAGAGTAGATATTTGGGTAAATAACTATTATCTTTGTCTTAATAATCAGAAGTAGATTATTTCTTCTTTTTTCATCTTTGTAAAAATATAGGTATTTTATTTACTTAACACCATTAAATGAAGCTAGATTTTGTACTGTACTATGGAACTTCTGATCCCAGAAGAGCACTGTACAAAAATCCTTAATTAAAAAGGCTTGGTATTTTAGAAAACTATCCTTTATTCAACTTGCTCAATTTGTTGAGGAGATTTTTTGTTTACAGAATGGTGAAGAGGAACTTAATGATAGAGATGAAGGTAGTTTAATCAGGTCTTAGATTCTATTTTAGGCAAATCCAATTTAGTTGTAGAAACACCAGATGCCTACCCCCATGATTAAAATTCTGAATGTCAATAAGCTAAGATGTTAGACTGCAATTTCTGTGTTTAACAAAAATAACCAACATAATTTTAATATTTTTTTCTGTGCTTTCAAGTTAGCACTATTAAAATATTTTCTAGTTTTTAATTATAAGTAGTTAATAATTATGGAGAATTGAGTTATATTCCTAGATCTGCCAAAAGAAAAATAATAAAACCTTGTGAAGTCAGTTAATTCCTTTGATCTTTAAGTGGGAACAAATTCTAACATTACACTAACTCTCAATAAATAGTGCTTTACAGTTTACAAAGTATTTTCATTTCTATGTCACCCTCCCTCCCTTTTTTTTTTTTTGTTTTAATAATTCAGAAACAGGTTCAGGAAAGTCATTTTCTAAGCCTAAATATTACTGTGCATATACAGATTAAGGGGAAACATACTGATGAAAGGGAATAATTAAGCGTGTAGAAACAAGATAGATGACTGTACACAACTAAGAAAACATAAACATAAGATTTTTGGAATGTTGGAGAGGATACACTTTAAAGCACAGGTGGCTCTTGGCCTTTAGAGAAGGAACACCTCTTCTAGCATAATAGCTCAGAGGGGGAAGAAAATAGGTGTAAATATATACGGACTTGTAGGTGTGCTGGTGAAAAGTTGAAGATAATCTCATCTGATGCTTCAGATTTCTATAAAATTGTCAAGGTCATCTTCCAAGAGTGAAGGATGATGAAAATAAAGATTTGTAAGAAGTATTGCAAAGAATGGAATATCAAGTGGCCAAAGAAAAATCGTGGAATTGCCAGAGAGTGGTAAAAATCCTTCTGAGGTTAGTAATCACATGATTAAGTTGTGTATTTTTCCCCCAGCAATCTTTGTCTTCTCGGATTCAAGAATAGAAAAAAATGAAGAGCAATATTTGGGAGGCTTATCTAATAGACAGATGAGTTGAAATTAAAAAAGGTCATAGAAATTTAGTTTAATGATGGCCACAAAACTTAAGCAGAAAGGTAGAGTAATTAGAAGGTCAATATTTGTCAGTTGCAAGGATGGAAAAAAAGTGATACATACAAATAGCATGACCCTAAAAGATATGTAGTATTTTTATGGAAGCCAATGAGAAGAATAATCTGGGGTAAGGGATAGTGTCACTAATGATATTTGAATTCTGAAATAATACAAAATCACCATTTGCAAGCTTAAAGAGAAAGTGTACCCTCTTTGAAGAGGCAGATTTCAGTAATGGCAAAGATGTGGAAGGAATTCTTGGATAAAAGGTTGAAAATAGAGGGAAATTCTGATTTTAGAGAGCAAGGAAGTACAGACTTTCATGGGGATGGTGTAGTAGAGTATTAAGGCGAAGGGCAAGCTGGGAGTGGGCAGGAAGTAGGGAGTGGGAAAAGTTGGTAGGGGGCTTATGTTTTAGATACTGATTGTGATTAATGCAAGATTAAGAATCATGGTGGGTTCAGTTTCATAGTTTTTGAGGATGTTAGATTCTGGTTCTAATAAAGAATTTGTCTCATTCAGCCTAAGTGAGTAATTACCTCAGTGGGAACAAGTTTTGGTAGCTTCTCATATATGGCTTGGAGGTGGGAGGGGACCTAGGTATTGATGCCAGCAACTAAAGACATTAAGGCTACAGTAGGAACATAACCTATAGCTACAAACTGTGAGCTTTATATATCCAACCTTATATTCCAGGTAGAAATCCAACTTGATCATGTTTTATCTTTTACATACACTGTTGGATTTGACTTGCTAATATTTTATTTAAATTTTTTGTTTCCATACTTGTGGAAATATTAGCCTGTAATTTTCCCTTCTCATACTGCCCTTGTCCAGTTTTGGTACAAAGATTATATGAGTTTAATAAAATGAGTTGATAATTATTCTCCTTTTCTGTTCTCTGAAAAAGCCTGTGTAAAATAATGTTTCTTTTCAGATTGATAGAATTAACTTATAAATACATCTAGGCCCTGTGTTTTTTTGGGGGGTAATATTTTGTTAACTACTGTTCTGGTTTCTTTGCTGGTTACAGGGCTATTCAGACTTTCTATTTGTCTTAAATCAATTCTGGTAAATTATATTTTTCTAGAAATCTATTTTTTTTGTTTTCAAATTTGTTGGCATTAAGTTGCTCATAATATTTTATATCATTTTTATCTCAGCTCTATCTAAGCATGTGTTTTAAAAAATTTTTTTAATGTTGTTTATTTATGCTTTTCTCATAGCCACCACACCCCCTGCAGTGAATCTGGCAGATTTTTTTTTTTTTTTCTTGAGACGGAGTCTCACTCTGTCACCCAGGCTAGAGTGCAATGGTGTGGTCTCGGCTCACTGCAACCTCCACTTCCTGGGTTCAAGCAATTCTCCTGCCTCAGCCTCCTGAGTAGCTGGGACTACAGGCGCATGGCAACACACCAGGCTAATTTTTGTATTTTTAGTAGAGATGGGGTTTCACCATGTTGGTCAGGCTGGTCTCGAACTCCTGACCTCAAGATCCATCCGCCTCAGCCTCCCAAAGTGCTGGGATTACAGGTGTGAGCTACCGCACCCGGCCAGATATTTAAAAATCTTATTAGAGAACCAATTTTTGGCATGTGAATTCTATCTATAAAATTTATATTAATTTATGCATGTACTTATTTCCTTATGTTTGTACTTTGTGGGTTTGCTTTATTTTCTTAACTTAGTTGGAAACTCAGGCCATTTGTTTTAAGTCTTCTTTTGTAATTTATGTTTTTAATAGTAATATTTTCTTGATGTTCCAAAGTTTTGATATAAAATACTCTTATTTTTTTTTAAGTTTTAAGAATTTCAGATTTCCAGTATAATTTATTCCTTGAACACAGAAGTTATTTAGATGTATGTGTATTTATTATTAATAGCAAATACATATTTGTAATTAATTTCTACTTAATTGCATTGTGGTCCTAAAGAGTAATTTGTCTTACAGTATACTAGTTCATTATTAACTTTTGAAAATGTTCCTTGTGTGTTGGAGGTGGAAAAGTGGCTACTTTACTAATTATTAGTTACAATGCTTTATTTTTATTATTTTATTATTATTATTTTGAGACAGAGTCTCACTCTGTGGCGCAGACTGGAGTGCACTGGTGTGATCTCAGCTCACTGCAACCTCTGCCACTTGGGTTCAAGCGATTCTCTTGCCTCAGCCTTCCAAGTAGCTGGGATTACAGGTGCCTGCCACCACACCTGGCTAATTTTTGTATTTTCAGTAGAGACGGGTTTCGCCATGTTGCCAGGCTGGTCTTGAACTCCTGACCTCAGGTGATCCACCCACCTCGGCCTCCCAAAGTGCTGGGATTATAGGCATGAGCCACCGCGCCTGGCCAGTTGCAGTGTTTTTAATATGTCCTTTAGATCAAACTTGTTAATTCTGTGGTTAATATCTACATAGATACTAATTTTTTGTTACGCGATCTAGCAAAGGTTCAAAGAACTGCACTGAAATTTCTGATGGTGGATTGCCACTTTTTTCCTGTAGTCTGTCAGTTTTTACTATGTATATTCTGTGACATTTTATTAGCCATATATATGTTTAAAATTTTTAGATCATCCTAGTGGTACTGTACCATTTTATAGTTATGTAATAATGTAAGTAATATTATGTATATAAGATATATTTCTATATCTAATAATGCTTTTTCTCTTTAAATGTATTTGTCTGATATTAATTGATACTTGCTTAAAGAATTGTATTTGCTAGATATAGTTTTTCCATCATTTTACATCTTGCTTTTCTGTATCCTTATGTTTTGAATGTATCTCTTTTGAATAGCCAATACCTGGGTTTAAAAAATGTCTAATTAGACAATATATACCTCATAACTGTTAAATTGAAATCATTTATGGTTTTTGTTACTATTATTATGTTTGGAATGATTGCCTCTTTAAATTCTTACTCTGGAACTGGAAAGAATGGTAAAATAACTCTGGTTTCAAATAGAAACTCCTTGCTGCTCCTTCAGAGAAAGCCAAATGGAGGTTTAAAAGTCCTTTCCATTTCCCTACCAAAACAAAAGCAACAAAAAAGAAAATTAAAAATCCTCATTCTCTGGAAATGCTTGAAGAAGGGAAAAAATAAATTGGAGATACAATGATTGGCAAAAATGACATCTTTATTTATTTTTAATAAAAGATAAATGTAATGTAGAGCCATGGCCTTATTCTTCTAAACTTCTGTGGGACTTACACAGTTTATTATGTAAGTCTCTGTAATTCAAGTTACCCGGAAAGTTCAATTTCATGTGTGATTATTATTGCCTATTGAAAGTGCATCTGATTTGTTATAACAGGAACCCTGTAGGGGAAATAATTGTATGTTGTTAGCAATGAATATATGTAAACCTTTAAAAATGAATTAATGTTTTTGATATAGCATGTTTAATTCAAGCTAGTCTGTGTTCAATTATTGGAAGCAGGGAGTGAACGCTCTAAGAAATAAAATAACCTAGGGTGAAACACCTTATTTTATGAAAAACTAATTTTTAGGAGCATTTTCTTTTATACTATGTAA